AACAACAACAACAACGACGACGACGACGACGTCGACCGTTTTGTTATGTGTGAGGAGGCTATACTGGTTACTGTCTAGAAAGGTTAGGATGAAAGAAAGGAATGCTAAGTTGTACCACGATACAATAAGAGAATGCACTTGCTAGGGTGGAGGAGTCTTCTTGCTATTTATTTGCAGGCTTCCTAGGGGCTGACCTCAAAGCAGGAGTCGATTTAAGGTCCCCGAATCGCAGATGAGAGGTGAAATGGGAGAGAGCGCTCTGTAGAGAAAGGATGAGGCGCAGTGACATGAGAGTAAGAGAGGCAAGAAGAGGATGTCATTATGGGAATGGTGGTTTGCAAAGTTAGATTACAATTAACAATAACTTTCCAGACTGTGTAGGAGAGAAAGAATACGCAAGAGAACTGATGTTGTGCACCCCAGATCCACTGATCATAAAGAAAAGGAAACACATCTTCAGTTCTCCATGGAGGTCACTTGTTTCCCGGGTCCTTCCTCCACATCTAGATGACCACACAGGGTGCAAGCAATGTAGATGCGATGTACACTATAATAATGAAACGAACGCAAAGGAAAACTCACTAAGTGCTTACTCTAGGCCAGGCACTGAGCAAAGCAACTTCAGGTAGATGATCTGAAGAGGAAGCTGCAGAGGCAGCCGCTGGACAGAAATGCCTACGCTCTTAGGAGCCTTCTCCACAGGAGAGAAGGAGGGATACGAAGATAATCCAGAATGATCGGATTCATCACAACAACAGGTAACAGTTATTAAGCGCTTACACTGGGCCTGGCTTTTAGGCTTATGGTCTCTTTCAAGCCTCACATGAGCAGCCCCACCTCTGGGAGCAGCGCCCCCGCATCCCTCAGGCTGTAGCCTGCGGTACTGTTTTCTGCCAGAAGAGGCACTGCGGGGCGGCGCCCGCCCATTCCCACAGCTCCGGGAAGACCCGGGCGGCGGAGGCTTAGCCCCCTCCCCTCCCGCTTCTTCCTCCTCCTCCTCCTCCTCCTCCTCCTCCTCCTCCTCCTCCTCCTCCTCCTCCTGCTCCTCCTCCTCCTGCTCCTCCTCCTCCTCCTCCTCCTCCTCCTCCTTCTCCTCCTCCTCCCGGTCTGAGGGCGGCGGTCTCCGACTCAAGACCCTGGGGCTCCGGGTCTTCTTAGCAGCCGCCGCAGCAGCCGCGGCGACGTCACTGTCCTCTCGGCCTGGCACACAGCGCTCCGGCCGCCGAATGCCCGTGGACGCGCATCTCTTCCCAGAGTTCCTGCTTCCTGGGCCAGCCAAAGCCGCAGGTGAGAACGTCCGCGGTAGAGGTGACACCCAGACTAATCTTAGCCCTGCTATCCTTTGCTTCAGAGAACGCCTCAGGGTCTTGCCTGCTGTGAGTGCCTTGAAGAGGGAGCAGCGGGCACGATCAAAGAGACACCTGGCTCAAGGACCAATAAGGAGTATGGCTGCCCCTCCCAAAGCTCCCATCCGTGTCAGGAATTTGACCATCAGAGCAGGAGCCCTCAGTGAGTGTTTCTGGCAAGGGAGGGAGCCAGAGGACTCACCAAAGCTGTTCCTGGTCTTTCACAGCTGGGAAGGAGAACAACATGCTGCAGCCCGAGACCCACATCTTCACAGCCCCCGAGGAGGTAAGGAGAGTCGGTGACCAGTCGGGCAGGCTCTGACTGCAACCTGTGCTCTCTGCCCCTGCAGGGGAGCTCCCAAGGGGCTCTGCTGCTTGGCCAGGCCCCAGAACCTTTGTCTCTGCCCTGTACTCCAGTGACCTTGGAGCAGCAACTGGTTTCTCCTTCTGGGGATCCCCACAGGGCCCCTGCCCTGCCCAGCATGTGAGTAGCGTGAGGACCATGGAGCAGGTTGTAATCCCCTGGCCTCTCCTTTCCTTGTTTCTAGATGCTCAACTCTGATCCTCCAGCCCTGTGCCACCCTTGACCCTCTTCTACTGCAGCCACAGGTCCTGGGAAAGTAGTGGGGTCCAGAACCCTGGTGCCTATTCTCTCATGCACTTTCCTTTCCAGGTCCCCAAAGTCTCTGACCAGGCTTTGGTTTCTGCCCACTCAGAGTGGCAGCGGAAGCTGGAGGCCGCTGAGGCTCTGCTGACTCTGAGAAACTCTGCCCAGGCCCCTCCTGACTCCATCTCCCTGCACCAGCCTTGCAACCCACCAGGTAGCCTGCTCCCTGAAAGGAGAATACAGGGTCCTGGCTCTGGCCCCTTCCTTTCTGTCCACAGCTCCTGCTGGAGATAAAGGATTCCAGCCTCCCAGCCCCTCTCTCCGCCCCAGGCCAGCCAGCTCCATCTCGCTGCCTATTGGACATCTGGGATGCATCTCCCTCTTGAGCTAGGAACCCAGAGGAGGAGGCCTCAATAGAGCACTGCCTATTTGGTATCCAGTTTCTGAATGTGCAAAATGGTTAACGTCCAAAACGCTTAACGTCTTTTTTTAAAGCCTTCAGGTGTTTTATAAGCTTTTTATTATATGGGGCAACTCCTTGGCTGAGGGTGGATATTCTTGTACCTCTGTCCCTTACTCTTTTGGATGCTGGGGCCTTTTTCTGTCTCATAAAGACAGGATTGTGCAATCTAAGTTGATCAGTCTCTCAGTGGGGTTCTGTGTGAGTTCATATGCCAGAGTTTTTATTCGTCTTGTGATTGCTGACATACCTGTGCACTCATGTGTATACCCCTGCATGTGGAAACATGAAGATGTTTTCACTTTGTGTCTAGGTTTATGTACGTGAACAAATAATAAACCGTTGTTGTTATAAGGCACTGTGATATACGGGTTGTTTGTTACCACAGTA